ACAGCACCACCAGGAGTGTCCTGGGGGCTTTCTTCAGAGGAGGCTGTCAGCATCCTCAAGTTCCAGCCACTTAGCCCCAGTCCTGCTTCAAGAAGCTTTTTCTTTCACCAGAGGCTTCTCAATGGCCTGAAAGCTCGGCTGACTCCCAGGAAGTTTGCCGGGAACACCAGGCTGTCAGTGACATTTGTGGTTCCAAGACTTATGCAGGTTGCACGCATCCGCAACTGTCTGTGCCACGTGTACTGACACCACCAGAGATGCGCACGCCGCACGCGCACGCCGCACGCGCACGCCGCACGCGCACGCCGCACGCGCACGCCGCACGCGCACGCCGCACGCGCACGCCGCACGCGCACGCCGCACGCGCGGCAGTGGCTTGGCTGGCTTGTAACGGCTTGCACGTGCATGCCGCGCGCGCACGCCACACGCGTGGCAGTGGCTTGGCTGGCTTGTAAGGGCTTGCACGTGCATGCCGTGCGCGCACGCCGGACGCGTATAACGGTTTGGCTGGCCTGTAACTGCTTGCACGCGCATGCCGCACGTGCGTAATGGCTTGGCTGGCCTGTAATGGCTTGCACGCGCATGCTGCACGCGCGTTAACGGCTTGGCTGGTCTGTAACAGTCGGCATGCGCACACTGCACGTGCGTAACGGCTTGGCTGGCCTGTAGCGCTTGGCTTGGCTTTGCGTTCTTTGCTTGGCTTGGCATTTGTCGCTTGGATTGACATTTCTTCCTTGGACTGACGTTTTTTCTGTCACGTTACTTTGCTGGACTTGACCTTTTCTCTTCTGGGTTTGGCATTCCCTTGGGTGGGCCGGGTGTTTTCTTGGGGGGTGGGGTTGGCCCTTCCTGGGGTGGGCGTGGGGTCGCCCAGCGTGGGTGTGGGCTTTCCCCAGGTGGGTGTGGGTTTTCCCTGGGTGGGGTGGGCTGGGCTCCCCTGCTGGGGTTGGCAGGTTTTGGTCGGGACTTTTCTCTTCAAACAGATTAGAAACCCGGAGTTATCTGCCAGTTGGTGAAACTGGTTGGTAGACGCGATCTGCTGGCTACTACCGGCCTTCCCTGGCTGTTAAAAGCAGATGGTGGCTGAGGCTGGTTCAATGCCGGCTGCCTCCTCTGTGAAGAAGCCATTTGGTCTCAGAAGCAAGATGGGCAAGTGGTGCCGCCACTGCTTCGCCTGGTGCAGGGGGAGCGGCAAGAGCAACGTGGGCACTTCTGGAGACCACGACGATTCTGCTATGAAGACACTCAGGAGCAAGATGGGCAAGTGGTGCTGCCACTGCTTCCCCTGGTGCAGGGGGAGCGGCAAGAGCAACGTGGGCACTTCTGGAGACCACGACGATTCTGCTATGAAGACACTCAGGAGCAAGATGGGCAAGTGGTGCTGCCACTGCTTCCCCTGCTGCAGGGGGAGCGGCAAGAGCAACGTGGGCACTTCTGGAGACCACGACGACTCTGCTATGAAGACACTCAGGAGCAAGATGGGCAAGTGGTGCTGCCACTGCTTCCCCTGCTGCAGGGGGAGCGGCAAGAACAAAGTGGGCCCTTGGGGAGACTACGACGACAGCGCTTTCATGGAGCCGAGGTACCACGTCCGTCGAGAAGATCTGGACAAGCTCCACAGAGCTGCCTGGTGGGGTAAAGTCCCCAGAAAGGATCTCATCGTCATGCTCAAGGACACTGACATGAACAAGAAGGACAAGCAAAAGAGGTAACCAGGCCTGGGCTGGGAGGAGGTGGGATCAATTTCCTAAAAAGTCTTCTCACCCTCATAGGACTGCTCTACATCTGGCCTCTGCCAATGGAAATTCAGAAGTAGTAAAACTCCTGCTGGACAGACGATGTCAACTTAATATCCTTGACAACAAAAAGAGGACAGCTCTGACAAAGGTATGCAGTAGCCAACTATGTCAGCGTGAAGTTTTGTAATTTGTTTATGGTGTAATACTGACAGGCCGTACAATGCCAGGAAGATGAATGTGCGTTAATGTTGCTGGAACATGGCACTGATCCGAATATTCCAGATGAGTATGGAAATACCGCTCTACACTATGCTATCTACAATGAAGATAAATTAATGGCCAAAGCACTGCTCTTATACGGTGCTGATATCGAATCAAAAAACAAGGTATAGATCTACCAATTTTATCTTCAAAATACTACATACGTTTTTGCTTTATATTGTTTTACAGCATGGCCTCACACCACTGTTACTTGGTGTACATGAGCAAAAACAGCAAGTGGTGAAATTTTTAATCAAGAAAAAAGCAAATTTAAATGCACTGGATAGATATGGAAGGTATAGTTCTTTCTTTTAATCTGTGTGTTCTACTTTATTACTGTTCCTATCTCTGTCATTTTAGAACTGCTCTCATACTTGCTGTATGTTGTGGATCGGCAAGTATAGTCAGCCTTCTACTTGAGCAAAACATTGATGTATCTTCTCAAGATCTATCTGGACAGACGGCCAGAGAGTATGCTGTTTCTAGTCGTCATAATGTGTAAGTGTTTACATTAAAAGGCTAGTTAATGCAGTAATTTGGTTTATTACAATTTTATACATAGAATTTGCCAGTTACTTTCTGACTACAAAGAAAAACAGATACTAAAAGTCTCTTCTGAAAACAGCAATCCAGGTAAGACTTATAACAGTGAATTACTTTAGGTTGATTTTAACTGAATATATGGATTTTTCAACAGAACAAGACTTAAAGCTGACATCAGAGGAAGAGTCACAAAGGCTTAAAGGAAGTGAAAATAGCCAGCCAGAGGCATGGAAACTCTTAAATTTAAACTTTTGGTTAGCAAATTAACCTTCTGTTTTTGCATCTGCAGGAAATGTCTCAAGAACCAGAAATAAATAAGGGTGGTGATAGAAAGGTATACTTTTATATTCAAATGTTTGCGTTGAATAACTATCCTTAATATCAAACTTTCATTCAAGGTTGAAGAAGAAATGAAGAAGCACGGAAGTACTCATATGGGATTCCCAGAAAACCTGACTAACGGTGCCACTGCTGACAATGGTGATGATGGATTAATTCCACCAAGGAAAAGCAGAACACCTGAAAGCCAGCAATTTCCTGACACTGAGAATGAACAGTATCACAGGTAAGTCTGTGGCAACATTGAACAGGAGATAACAGTATTTCATGAAAATTAATTTTTTTTCTAGTGATGAACAAAATGATACTCAGAAGCAACTTTCTGAAGAACAGAACACTGGAATATTACAAGATGAGATTCTGATTCATGAAGAAAAGCAGATAGAAGTGGCTGAAAATGAATTCTGAGGTATTTAGTTATTTTCAAATGTTTTTATATGTGTGCTAACTAAAAGTTCCCTTTGTTTACTTAGCTTTCTCTTAGTTATAAGAAAGAAAAAGACCTCTTGCATGAAAATAGTACGTTGCAGGAAGAAATTGTCATGCTAAGACTGGAACTAGACATAATGAAACATCAGAGCCAGCTAAGAGAAAAGAAATATTTGGAGGAAATTGAAAGTGTGGAAAAAAAGAATGATAATCTTTTAAAGGGTCTACAACTGAATGAGCTCACCATGGATGATGATACTGCCGTGCTCGTCATTGACAACGGCTCTGGCATGTGCAAGGCCGGCTTTGCAGGTGACGATGCCCCCCGGGCTGTCTTCCCTTCCATCGTGGGGTGCCCCAGGCACCAGAACATGATGGGGGGCATGCGTCAGATGGAGTCCTATGTGGGCAATGAGGCCCAG